GAGAAAACACACAGATGAGAAACTGGTGAGACTGGAGGAAACCAGGAGGACATGGAGCCCTGGAAACCACATGCTAAGGTGAGAGGAGCTGCTCACAGAAGTCTCTCCTATCCACTGTTATAAGGTCAGGGATATTTATTTATTTTCCTTTTTTGTTCACTGCTGTATTTCCAATACCGAGTGTAAGTGCTTAATAAATACTTGTTGAATTAAAAAGTGTATGAGTGAATTTACACCTTTGCAAATGCCCAGTACACAGGGCTGCAACATTGTTCTCCTTTACAGAAAGAGCAGAGATCAGGTAGGAGGCTCTGCCCATTCTCAGTGGCACTAACCCTCTCCTTTGCCTTTCACAGCTATGCTGACATTCACTCAGGTGAGAGCCCTTCTGTCCAACACAGGCCCAAGACAAATGAGCCTCAGACAAGCCCTGTGGTGTGGTGCTTGGTGGGAGCTGGGTTGGGCACTGGGTCATCCACCAGTCCCCAGAAAACTCTATGGCCACTTCTCTGTCCACCCTTCCATATCTAATAATCTGTCTGTCTGTATCTATAACCATTTCTTTGTCCACCGTCTACAGGCACTCTTTTGTCCCTCTTTCCGTCTATTCACATCCAGTCTTCTGTCCATCTGCTAGAGTGACCAACTTCCCAGTTTGTAGTGGACTGTCTCTGTGTTAGCATTGAAATTCCTGCATCCTGCGAAATCGCTCACTACTGAACAAACCAAGACTGTTGGTCAATCCATCTGTTTCCCAGGTATCCTGCTGTCCATCGGCCCGCAGCTAGTCTATCCACCCAACCGCCCGTCAGACCTCCGGCCCACCCTCCCAGACGGAGGACAATGCTCCGCCCTCTCTGGCCCCGCCCCCAGTCACCGCCTTTTCCGGAAGCTGCTGCAGCGAATCCTGGCACCCTAGCAACAGCGCCTTTCAGGCTGTCCAGTCCGCGTGCGCAGCTCCTAGGACGAGCCAATAGTGAGGGGCACCGGGAGCGAGGTGCAGGGGGCGGGGCTCGGCCTGGCCGCAGCCATTTTGGTGCGAGAGAAACAATAGGACGGAAACGCCGAGGAACCCGGCTGAGGCGGCAGGTAAAGCTCGCGTCCTATGGCCCTAGTGCCCGAGGAGCTTTGAGGGAGATTTTTTCAGGCTACTGGGAAACGGGATCTCTGATCATTGGAGTCTCCCAGGTTATTTGGGAAAGACTTCTTCCGTGGTCATTGTGGGGGAAATCTCCCGGGGTCCCTGTGGATTCGATTTCCCTGGGTCATTTGGGAGGAGGGTTTTTCTTCTGATCATTGGGGGAGGGATTTCCGTGGTTTTGGGGGTCCAGCATCCTCCCCGGTCATTGGAGGGGGTCTCCCGGGTTTGGGGGAGGGCAGGATCTTTCCTGGTCATTGAGATCTCCCCGGGTCTTGGGAAGCGCAAGATCTACGGTGTCATTGAGGGGTCTCCCCAGGTCATTGGCGGCCACGATCTCCCCAGATATTTGGCGGGTGGAGGGGTCTTCCCGGATCTTTGGATAGGGAGTCAGCTCAGCGCCTCAGGTACTGTTACCTGGGGTCGGCAGATGTGCAGCCATTTTGAGTGTTGAATGCCATTTGGGCCCGTCAGATGGTGTTCGATGAGGGAATCTACACACTTAACCTTATTATAGAAAAAATGCCTTTAAATGGATAAGAGGACACCTTTATAGTGATATTTCCACTCTTTACGTTTGATTACAGACCGCTTTTGTCTTTTGCATCCTAATGGCTTATTTCATTTTAGGATTGTATTCGTTCTCATATATCAACTAAGCTACACTAGCAGAAAAGTGAGTGAAAATAAAATGTAGAAACCAGTAAACAGATATAATAGATTTCTTTTGTGTTTCAAAGCTTCCTAGGTGACAGACAGGTACACTGTATGCTAGCCCTGTATCTGTCTGAGCAGTGGAATGTGCCAGGAAAGAAGGAGCAACCACTGACTGATGAACCTTTGCCAGTCTCCCTTCCAAGAGGGATGCCAGAGCCTTCTGTAAGCTCCTGAGATGTCACTGGTATCTAGGCAACAGGGATGAGCCTGAACCTCCCTGAGGCCAGCTTACTGAGGTGAAAATTTTCCATTGTTTGGCTCATAAAGAAACCCCCATGTCATCATTTTGTTTGCTTCCAGCAGAGCATCCTGGCCAGAACAAGCCAAGGAGCCAAGACGAGAGGGACACACGGACAAACAACAGACAGAAGACGTACTGGCCGCTGGACTCCGCTGCCTCCCCCATCTCCCCGCCATCTGCGCCCGGAGGATGAGCCCAGCCTTCAGGGCCATGGATGTGGAGCCCCGCGCCAAAGGCGTCCTTCTGGAGCCCTTTGTCCACCAGGTCGGGGGGCACTCATGCGTGCTCCGCTTCAATGAGACAACCCTGTGCAAGCCCCTGGTCCCAAGGGAACATCAGTTCTACGAGACCCTCCCTGCTGAGATGCGCAAATTCACTCCCCAGTACAAAGGTAAGTCCCAGCTGCTGGAGGGGTTGCCACACAAAAGTTCTTTCTGCTCCTCACCCCCTTCCAGGTGTGGTATCTGTGCGCTTTGAAGAAGATGAAGACAGGAACTTGTGTCTAATAGCATATCCATTGAAAGGGGACCATGGAATTGTGGACATTGTAGATAATTCAGACTGTGAACCAAAAAGTAAGCTCCTAAGGTGGACAACAAACAAAAAACATCATGTCTTAGAAACAGAAAAGACCCCTAAGGACTGGGTGCGTCAGCACCGTAAAGAGGAGAAAATGAAGAGGTGAGTGTAGACAGAGGGCAACTCTGGGCTATATACTGATTTATTGGTCCTTATCTCTTTATAGCCATAAGTTAGAAGAAGAATTTGAGTGGCTAAAGAAATCTGAAGTCTTGTACTACACTGTAGAGAAGAAGGGGAATATAAGTTCCCAGCTTAAACACTATAACCCTTGGAGCATGAAATGTCACCAGCAACAGTTACAGAGAATGAAGGAGAATGCAAAGCATCGGAACCAGTACAGTATCCTTTGTTCACGGGCATCTCTGCATTTGTCCTTTTGGGGGTATTATTCTTAACTACTCAGAATTTATCTTACTGGAAAACCTGACTTCCCGCTACGAGGTGCCTTGTGTCCTTGACCTCAAGATGGGCACACGACAACATGGTGATGATGCTTCAGAGGAGAAGGCAGCCAACCAGATCCGAAAATGTCAGCAGAGCACATCTGCAGTCATTGGTGTGCGTGTGTGTGGCATGCAGGTGAGGGGGATGCTAGGGCTGGCTAGGGCATCCAGCCCCTGACTTGCTGGTCTCTCTCCTACAGGTGTACCAAGCAGGCAGTGGGCAGCTCATGTTCATGAACAAGTACCATGGACGGAAGCTATCGGTGCAGGGCTTCAAGGAGGCACTTTTCCAGTTCTTCCACAATGGGCGGTACCTGCGCCGTGAACTCCTGGGCCCTGTGCTCAAGAAGCTGACTGAGCTCAAGGCAGTGTTGGAGCGACAGGAGTCCTACCGCTTCTACTCAAGCTCCCTGCTGGTCATTTATGATGGCAAGGAGCGGCCCGAAGTGGTCCTGGACTCAGATGCTGAGGATTTGGAGGACCTGTCAGAGGAATCAGCTGATGAGTCTGCTGGTGCCTATGCCTACAAACCCATCGGCGCCAGCTCTGTAGATGTGCGCATGATCGACTTTGCACACACCACCTGCAGGCTGTATGGCGAGGACACCGTGGTGCATGAGGGCCAGGATGCTGGCTATATCTTCGGGCTCCAGAGCCTGATAGACATTGTCACAGAGATAAGTGAGGAGAGTGGGGAGTGAGCTTGCTAGCTGCTCCAGTACTTGAGAGCGACTCTGTGTCCCAGGCACAGCTGTGCTGCGTCAGGGAGGAAGCCAGTATGGCCAGGTGGTGGCTCCTGCAGCCTGGAGCTGATGTGCAGTGGCCTCTGTGAGCCCCAGCCTGAGCCAGTCCCAGCTGTGCTTGGAGTCTTTATTTATTTTAACTATTTCTTCAACATTCCACATTTGATGATGATACCTCTTTCTTCCCTGAGTGTATATGTTCTAATACAAATCTTTTTGTTTATTGTATATAGTGCTCCTGTCATTCTTTCCAAGAGCAG